AGGAGGAAGTAACTTTCTATCTGCCAATAGATGCAATGTTAGGATGAGACCTCAAGTTAGAGTCCATCCCTAGAGCCGACTGGCAGTCCCCGGGGCCAATGGCAAGCGGATAAACAGAGGCGGCCGTGGAAGAGGACTGGAGGCGAGGCTCCGCCCCTCCACGGGACAGTCAGGCGAGATAGCCAGTGAGCTCGCACCAGAGGGTGGGCGTCTCCCCCAGGGGCGGAGCTTCGAGGTGGCGAGGGGCGTGGCTTGGCTGTCAGGTCTCTTCGCCTTTTGTTCGGTTACTGAGTTGCTGCCTTGGCCAGAGTCCGGAGCAGCCGCCGCCCGACCACGCCGAGCTCAGTTCGCTGTCCGCGCCGGCTCCCACCCCGGCCCGACCCCGACCCGGCCCGGTCAGGCCCCATACTCAGGTGCGGGCTATCGGGGGCGCAGGTATCGTTGGGGACAGAGGGGTGGCGAGCGGCCGCGGGGCCGGTCCCAGCCGTCCCTGGGCAGGTGAGGGCCGGTGCCATCGAGCGCCACCCTGCACCGGCGGCAGGGGGCGCGCTGGGGTCCTGGGCGCGGCGACTTGGGGGTCGCGCGGTTCGGGCCGAGCGCGCCTCGGAGCTCCGCGAACCAGAGATCTGAGCAAGGCGGGGAGGGATCCGGACAGGTGCCTCCGGGGTCGCGCCTCCCCCGGGGCCCGCGCAGCTCGCCCGACGCCGCGTCCCTGACTCTCGCCCTGGGCTGGCGGGGGAGACTTTGCTCTGCTTCGACTGCGTCCCAGGGCTCACGCTGCAGTCAGGAATTTACCGTTTGGGGAACTTGCTGCCGCTGGTCTCTTTGGGGCCACCCTCACCCCACCCCACGCGTCATCCTCGCTTTCCCTCCCTCCCTACTCCCCCAGGCCTGGGTGGGGCCCTATTGTTTGCGCCCAGCTTGCCCAACTGTGGGGGCCGAGCGCACATTTTCCCAGCGACTCTGGCCCCACCTGCCGAGCAGGTGAGCGCACGGAGTCCAGAGGCCCTGCCCTCCAGCTCCCAGAGCCTCGTCGATACTACCTGCGGCGCCTCCCTCCACGCCGGTGGGAGCCCGGCTCTGGCTTCTTCAGCGGAGGTGGGATGGAGTGACTGGGGGGTGCAGGGCTCGGCTCAGTGTCCAGCTGGTGTCTGGCACCCGTGGCTCGCCCTGGGGTCTGGGGGGTGGGGTCTGTGCACGGATGAAGAATTCAGGGTCACCTGGCCCAGTTTCCAGTAGCTGTGGCTGCCAGAGTGTTGGTAGGGGAACAGGACCCGTCTTCTCTAACCTCTTATTGTTGGAAAAAATCACCCAAAACAAACTTTGCAGGAGGAAGTATTCACAGCAGCTTTATCTGGGGGTTTTCCCGTCTCCTTGCCCAAAACTTCCTTTAGGCTTAGGGGGTCCTTCCTGGTGCAAAACCCCTTCCCCCAGCCGGCCCCTGGCTGAACCTGGGCCGGTGCCTGGGCTCCGACCCTGTCTTCCCTGCCCCCACATTCATCCTGTTCGCTGGGCCCCAGGGGCCTGAGGTAGGGGCCGGGGTGGGGGGTGGAAAGTGCTGAGAGGGGAAGCAGCTTCTTCCTTCTCTTCCTGCCTCCTGGGACCACCACACCCCCTCAGACAAGGCCTGCGTAAGTGGTTGTCTCTCAAGCTCTGCCCCCTCCCCAGGAATGGGGGTGGGGCAGGGCTGGGCCAAACTGAGGAAGGTGGGGGGAGTGGTTGTTCTTGTCTTTTTTTTTTTGCCTCTACCCCATCCCCCACATTACTTAGCTGGCTGGTTATTGAGGCAGAAGCGCATGAGGCTGTGGGACTTGCCTTCCATTTGATTTCTGAATTGTGAAGGTGCATGCTTTCTGGAGGCCTGCACAGACCTTTCCCACCCGCTTTCCTGAAAGAATTTGACAGGGAAAGTGAGACCGCAGGAAGGCTTTTTGGGGGAAGGTTTCTTCAATGCTAGACTCTCTCAGGCAGAGCTGCATCGGGCCCCCTGCCTTCCCTGCTCCCAATTTCCTGAGACCGCCCCCCCCCACCCAGAATTGGGGATCTTGATCAGGGTTTGTACCCCGGTTTAAAAAAAAAATCTGAAATGTGGTCTTTTTGCAGGATTTGGAGCCCAGCCTCGTTGGGGAACAGAGAGAGAATACAACAGTTGGGTTCTCTCTCAGTCCTGGGGGTGGGAGAAAGATTGTGGGGGGCGGGGATCGAGAGTGCTTGGAGGGGAAGAGTCTACCACCTCTTTCTTTGTTGTAGATGGGGGAGTGAGGCTGGGGGCCCAGACTCAGCCCCTTTATCCTGGGTGGGGATCACGCTCAGCCCTGTGCTAGGGGGAAGTCAGTGTGGGAACTCAGATCCTTTTCTGCCGGGGGATGGGATTCTGCACCTCTGGGGAGCAACAGGAGCAGGGAGTTTGGGCAAAAATAACCTGCTTTCCCTCTTCTCTGTGCCAAGGTGGAGGAGGGGAGGGCATTGTAATTATGTTGGCTACATGATTAGTTTAGCTAATCTGGTTTGTGGCTGTGATGAAAAGATAATACTGAGGAAGTACTGCTAGGAGGTGCTTGGTGAAAACTGGCCACTGACTGGACTGGGGGATGCGGGGGAGGAGGAGAAGGTAGGACCCAGTTAGTCATTTCTTGCTAGATCAAGCCCCAGCTTGGGTGACTTGAGCCCTCCCACCCCCACTCCACCCCTCCCTTGCACCCTGGCTCCACCCCATTCCCTCTGGAGCCTCTGTTTGGGCTGCCAGGGCCGAGGCTTTGAGAATGCAGTGCATAGGAACGAAAAAGGTCGGGCTAGGGCTGCCAACCTTTTTCCCATCCTGGAGCCACCTTAGAGTGAGATGGGTCAATTGACTAGTCTACAGAAGGACTGTTTATTTGGAGAGATGGGACAGTGGGGCAGTTCTGAGCACAGGGCTTTGGGCTTGAACTGAGCTGGGTTTGAGACCCAGCTCTGTCTCTCATTACCTGAGCCTCAGTGACCTCTTTGGCAAAATGGGAATACTAATACCTATCTACCCAGTAAGTACTTGACAAACGGTAACTCAAGATCACTGCTTCCTGACTTCCTCCTTTGTGCCCCCAGTAGCCACGATGGAGGTGATGAACCTGATGGAGCAGCCTATCAAGGTGACTGAGTGGCAGCAGACATACACCTACGACTCGGGTATCCACTCGGGCGCCAACACCTGCGTGCCCTCCGTCAGCAGCAAGGGCATCATGGAGGAGGATGAGGCCTGCGGGCGCCAGTACACGCTCAAGAAAACCACCACTTACACCCAGGGGGTGCCCCCCAGCCAAGGTCAGGACCCCTGGGGACTATTGCATGGGGCACTGCACTCAGTCCCTGTCCCCATGGCCCCCAGGTGATCTGGAGTACCAGATGTCCACAACAGCCAGGGCCAAACGGGTGCGGGAGGCCATGTGCCCTGGTGTGTCAGGCGAGGACAGCTCGCTTCTGCTGGCCACCCAGGTGGAGGGGCAGGCCACCAACCTGCAGCGACTGGCCGAGCCGTCCCAGCTGCTCAAGTCGGCCATTGTGCATCTCATCAACTACCAGGACGATGCCGAGCTGGCCACTCGCGCCCTGCCCGAGCTCACCAAACTGCTCAACGACGAGGACCCGGTCTGTGAGGGTCCCTGCTAGGGTGGGGGCTGCTCACGTCCCCGCCCCTGCCTTTGCCCTCCAGGTGGTGGTGACCAAGGCGGCCATGATTGTGAACCAGCTGTCGAAGAAGGAGGCGTCGCGGCGGGCCCTGATGGGCTCGCCCCAGCTGGTGGCCGCTGTCGTGCGTACCATGCAGAATACCAGCGACCTGGACACAGCCCGCTGCACCACCAGCATCCTGCACAACCTCTCCCACCACCGGGAGGGGCTGCTCGCCATCTTCAAGTCGGGTGGCATCCCTGCTCTGGTCCGCATGCTCAGGTACCCAACCCTGCTCACTGCATGAGCCCAGGCTCAGCGTACTAACCCCTGCCCACCCCCCCAGCTCCCCTGTGGAGTCGGTCCTGTTCTATGCCATCACCACGCTGCACAACCTGCTCCTGTACCAGGAGGGCGCCAAGATGGCCGTGCGCCTGGCCGACGGGCTGCAAAAGATGGTGCCCCTGCTCAACAAGAACAACCCCAAGTTCCTGGCCATCACCACCGACTGCCTGCAGCTCCTGGCCTACGGCAACCAGGAGAGCAAGGTGGGCCCTCCCCAACTCTCCCGAGGCCTGAACCATCTCACACTCATTCCCTCTTTACCCATAGCTGATCATCCTGGCCAATGGTGGGCCCCAGGCCCTCGTGCAGATCATGCGTAACTACAGTTATGAAAAGCTGCTCTGGACCACCAGTCGTGTGCTCAAGGTGCTATCCGTGTGTCCCAGCAATAAGCCTGCCATTGTGGAGGCTGGTGAGTATGATGGCCTTGAGGGCGGCTGGGGTCGTGGCTGATGGCACCCCTATCCCTGCCCCAGGTGGGATGCAGGCCCTGGGCAAGCACCTGACCAGCAACAGCCCCCGCCTGGTGCAGAACTGCCTGTGGACCCTGCGCAACCTCTCAGATGTGGCCACCAAGCAGGTGAGGGAGGTATCTGGGCCTGGGGTTGACCTCCTGACTCCCCCGTCCCTTCCTTGCCCTCCAGGAGGGCCTGGAGAGTGTGCTGAAGATTCTGGTGAATCAGCTGAGTGTGGATGACGTCAACGTCCTCACCTGTGCCACGGGCACACTCTCCAACCTGACATGCAACAACAGCAAGAACAAGACGCTGGTGACACAGAACAGCGGTGTGGAGGCTCTCATCCATGCCATCCTGCGTGCTGGTGACAAGGACGACATCACGGAGCCTGCCGTCTGCGCTCTGCGCCACCTCACTAGCCGCCACCCTGAGGCCGAGATGGCCCAGAACTCTGTGCGTCTCAACTATGGCATCCCAGCCATCGTGAAGCTGCTCAACCAGCCCAACCAGTGGCCACTGGTCAAGGTACTGCTGTTAGGCGAGGGGAAGGAGCTCCCGTGCCCCTGATCACTGCCCCTTTTTTTGCCAGGCAACCATCGGCTTGATCAGGAATCTGGCCCTGTGCCCAGCCAACCATGCCCCGCTGCAGGAGGCAGCGGTCATCCCCCGCCTCGTCCAACTGCTGGTGAAGGCCCACCAGGATGCCCAGCGCCACGTAGCTGCAGGCACACAGCAGCCCTACACGGTATGTGAGCTGGTGGTGCCTCTGACAGCCTTCTGTCCCATGCCCCCTGCCTCCTCTCACACAGGATGGTGTGAGGATGGAGGAGATTGTGGAGGGCTGCACCGGAGCACTGCACATCCTCGCCCGGGACCCCATGAACCGCATGGAGATCTTCCGGCTCAACACCATTCCCCTGTTTGTGCAGGTGAGTCTGGGGCAGGTGGGCAGGAGAGGTCCTCTCCCCTGCTTCCCACGTCCCCTCTCCCCAGCTCCTGTACTCGTCGGTGGAGAACATCCAGCGCGTGGCTGCCGGGGTGCTGTGTGAGCTGGCCCAGGACAAGGAGGCGGCCGACGCCATTGATGCAGAGGGGGCCTCGGCCCCACTCATGGAGTTGCTGCACTCCCGCAACGAGGGCACTGGTGAGCTGGGGGAGGGCAGGAGGCTGGGTCCCTTAACCTGGCTTTTCCTTTCCTCTCTGCTCAGCCACCTACGCTGCTGCCGTCCTGTTCCGCATCTCCGAGGACAAGAACCCAGACTACCGGAAGCGCGTGTCCGTGGAGCTCACCAACTCCCTCTTCAAGCATGACCCGGCTGCCTGGGAGGCTGTGAGTATCCTAGGTTGGACCACAGTAGTTGGCCTCCCCTCCATGTTTCTCTCTCCTTTTTCAGGCCCAGAGCATGATTCCCATCAATGAGCCCTATGGAGATGGTAAGTGTGTGCCGGGCTCTTCAGGACCCTGGCCCTAGGACCGAGCCCCACTTTTTGTCCCCAGACATGGATGCCACCTACCGCCCCATGTACTCCAGCGATGTGCCCCTTGACCCGCTGGAGATGCACATGGACATGGATGGAGACTACCCCATCGACACCTACAGCGACGGCCTCAGGCCCCCGTACCCCACTGCAGACCACATGCTGGCCTAGGCGGCCTGGCCCCAGTACGGCCCCCTCTTTGCAGGCTTTTCCTCCTCTGACCCCTGTCTGTCCCCGCTCCCCTAACAGGTGCGGTTCCTCATCTGAGAGGCTCTCCGTGCAGGCGATGGGGCAAGACAGAAAAGTGCCTGAGCTGGGGAAGCCGGGGTGTAACTTCCTGCTGCACCCTGCGCCTCCAGAGGTCCTCCGTAGGGTCTTTCTTGGGATAGTGTTCTGCTCCTGCTTTTCTGTCCTGGGCATGGGTCCAGGGCCTGACACCCCCTCCCCGCCCCTGTGGCCCTGGCCACTAAAGCTTCAGACTCAAGTACCCATTCTGTTTTCCCCCAGCAACGCCCCTCCAAACCTCCAGCCTCCCTGTCTCCAGCTGCCTGGGCCCGGAAGGGCTTTGGTTCCTTCTCTGGGTCTGATTTTCTCACTGAACTCCACCGACCAACTGCCCTAAGCCCCCAGGGCCTCCAGGGCCCAGGTTCGAGACCCAAACCCCCAAAATCCAAAACTTCTCTTGAAAAGTTCAGGGACCGTCCAGGGGAGATGGGGAGGAGATATGGAGTGAGTCACCTGCTCCAGAAGATGCCAGCTTCTCTCTCCAGGGTGCTTAGTTGGCTTTGCCCACCCCTCACTCCCCAGGGAGCTCTGGGGACAGCTTCCTCACACCCCTGTCCCACCCACACAGCTGCCCTAGCTGACCCCGAGAAGTGCTCTTGGCTGACCCCTCTGGTGTGTGGTGAGGGGCTTTCTCTTCCCCTTCCTGTTTCAGACCCCCCCATTTCCCGCACATGGTGTGGGGGGCTGGGGGAGGTCCAAGCAGAGTGTTTTATTATTATCGCTTTATGTTTTTGGTTATTGGTTTTTTTGTATAGACCAAAGCAAAGAAAATAAAAATAACACAGATGCGTTGGAGGCTGTTTAGGGGAGTGGGGTGGGA